GACAATAGGATCACTGCCTGCCAGATCTTCAAACTTTTATATATATATATATATATATATATATATATATATATATATATATATATATATATATATATATATATATATAAAAATATATAAATGCCACGGTCCTGCTCTGGTCAATAAAGGATCCTTTGTTGATACGTAAGTGGTGGTCTTCCTTAAGGGGCTTCAAATTAGTGGATATGCTTAGCTCAGACCTTCCAGCCAGTCTCTTGAGACTAAAGGGTTCAGCTTTCCATCCCTGGCTCAGGCACTGCCAACACCTTGTCTTCACCCAAACAAATCCCCGAGATGGGAGCAGAGAGCAGGAAGGAGGGAAAGTAGATAAGCCTCAAGAATAAGGGCATCCGAGAGGGAAGCTGGGGAACTGGACACAAGGGACTGGGGAGGGGACCAACCAGGATTCATGATAGTACCCCAAAGCCCTTTACAGTTTTCTTCCATCCCTCCACCATCCAGCCAGGGGAATCCTCCCATCCCTACGATATCGCTGTTGATTCCTTCATCCCTGGCACACGTCCAGGCAGTGTCGAATCCATCTCTGCTACAGGGGAAAACAAATAACATTTGAGTCCAGTGGAGACCGGGAGCAGAAGTAAAGGGAAGTGATAACCCCCAGAGCCCGGAAGCCTCTGGAGGCTGAGACCTCGCCCCCCTTGCGTGATAGGGCCTACGGAGCCACATGACCAAGGCACTGTCGCCTCCGCACGTGTGAGAGTGCAGGGCCCCAAGATGGCTGCCAGGCCTCGAGGCCTGACTCTTCTATGTCACTTCCGTACCGGCGAGAAAGGCGGGCCCTCCAGCCAATGAGGCTGCGGGGCGGGCCTTCACCTTGATAGGCACTCGAGTTATCCAATGGTGCCTGCGGGCCGGAGCGACTAGGAACTAACGTCATGCCGAGTTGCTGAGCGCCGGCAGGCGGGGCCGGGGCGGCCAAACCAATGCGATGGCCGGGGCGGAGTCGGGCGCTCTATAAGTTGTCGATAGGCGGGCACTCCGCCCTAGTTTCTAAGGATCATGTCTGCGAGCCAGGATTCCCGGTAAGAAAGGCATTTGCAAGAGATTGTGGCTGCAGGGGACAAAACTTATGCTTTAAACCAACAGATCCAGAGACAATGGCCCCGATGGGATGGAGCCCGAAGGCGTCATCGAGGTGAGACTGGAGAAATGGAATTCTGTCCTCCCGACTCAAGCTTTAATTTCTTTGCATCCCCTAGAGTAACTGGAATGAGATTGTTGACAGCTTTGATGACATGAACCTCTCGGAGTCCCTTCTCCGTGGCATCTACGCGTATGGTTTTGAGAAGCCCTCTGCCATCCAGCAGCGAGCCATTCTACCTTGTATCAAGGGTGAGACCTCTCAGTCCCAGAAGACATTGTGGTACCACATTCAACTCCTAATTTATTTGTTTAGGTTATGATGTGATTGCTCAAGCCCAATCTGGGACTGGGAAAACGGCCACATTTGCCATATCGATTCTGCAGCAGATTGAATTAGATCTAAAAGCCACCCAGGCCTTGGTCCTAGCACCCACTCGAGAATTGGCTCAGCAGGTAAGAGTGGCTTCTATTCCCTCCTTCAGGGCTGACATATGAGCACCTGCCTCTCTCTGCTCAGATACAGAAGGTGGTCATGGCACTAGGAGACTACATGGGCGCCTCCTGTCACGCCTGTATCGGGGGCACCAACGTGCGTGCTGAGGTGCAGAAACTGCAGATGGAAGCTCCCCACATCATCGTGGGTACCCCTGGCCGTGTGTTTGATATGCTTAACCGGAGATACCTGTGTGAGTAATTCGGTTCTCCAATCCCCTGGGTCTGCTATATATTGGCTTTTTTTTTCTTCTCTAGCCCCCAAATACATCAAGATGTTTGTACTGGATGAAGCTGACGAAATGTTAAGCCGTGGATTCAAGGACCAGATCTATGACATATTCCAAAAGCTCAACAGCAACACCCAGGTGAGGGCAGTCTTGCTTGAATAGCTAATGATAGCACTCTAAGACTGGCCTTTTTTTCCACTAGGTAGTTTTGCTGTCAGCCACAATGCCTTCTGATGTGCTTGAGGTGACCAAGAAGTTCATGAGGGACCCCATTCGGATTCTTGTCAAGAAGGAAGAGTTGACCCTGGAGGGTATCCGCCAGTTCTACATCAACGTGGAACGAGAGGTGGGGCCCAGTGCAGGAGGCGGGCCTGGTAGCCCCTGACTGATTTTTGTCCCCCAACCTCCAGGAGTGGAAGCTGGACACACTATGTGACTTGTATGAAACCCTGACCATCACCCAGGCAGTCATCTTCATCAACACCCGGAGGAAGGTGGACTGGCTCACCGAGAAGATGCATGCTCGAGATTTCACTGTATCCGCCATGGTGTGTTTGCCCGCTGCCAGCCTGTTGTGGGTCTGGTCTGCTGCATATTTGTTTTCTCTTCCAGCATGGAGATATGGACCAAAAGGAACGAGACGTGATTATGAGGGAGTTTCGTTCTGGCTCTAGCAGAGTTTTGATTACCACTGACCTGCTGGTGAGTAGAGGGAACTGATAGCAAAGGCAGAACACATGCTGAAGAGTTGTCTTTCTTGACGTAGGCCAGAGGCATTGATGTGCAGCAGGTTTCTTTAGTCATCAACTATGACCTTCCCACCAACAGGGAAAACTATATCCACAGGTAAGCGTAGATCTGGAACACTCCCCTACCCCTGATATTCCTCATCCCCTTCCTTGTTTTCCAGAATCGGTCGAGGTGGACGGTTTGGCCGTAAAGGTGTGGCTATTAACATGGTGACAGAAGAAGACAAGAGGACTCTTCGAGACATTGAGACCTTCTACAACACCTCCATTGAGGAAATGCCCCTCAATGTTGCTGACCTCATCTGAGGGGCTGTCCTGCCACCCAGCCCCAGCCAGGGCTCAATCTCTGGGGGCTGAGGAGCAGCAGGAGGGGGGAGGGAAGGGAGCCAAGGGATGGACATCTTGTCATTTTTTTTCTTTGAATAAATGTCACTTTTTGAGGCAAAAGAAGGAACCGTGAACATTTTAGACACCCTTTTCTTTGGGGTAGGCTCTTGCCCCAGGCGCCGGCTCTTCTCCCAAAAAAAAAAAAAAAACACTAATCCATTTCCCTAACCTAGTAACCTCCAGATCCCAGAGGCTCTCCTCACCTCAGCTGAGCTCCTTTGAAAGTGATTCAAGGGACTATGTCACTCAGCCTCATTTGCTGGACCAAATCTGGAGGGAGAACCCCTAAAACCCCTAAGTGAGGTTGCCCAGGGGGTTGTCCCCAGGTGGGGGGAAGCAGGGGAGAGAAAATGGTAGCCATTTTTACATTGTTTTGTATAGTATTTATTGATTCAGGAAACAAACACAAAATTCTGAATAAAATGACTTGGAAACTGCCTGTTTGGGCTTCTCATTTCTTACCTCCCCTTC